TTGCCTGAGTGTCTGTGGGTATGCGGGTGCACATGTCCATGTTTGTACTAATTTACATATATGTCTATGCATACTGTGGTATAATCACTTGGGTGTCCATACCCAAATTAAGTGTATGTTTGAGTGCATGTACACACCCACATGCCAGTCTCTGTGTGCATATAGATCTATGCCCAGACGCACACATGTGCATATAAACACACGTAGGCATCAAGGTAGACGTCCGTCACATTATGTGTGTGGTCTTCTGTAGACACGCCCGGGGCTCTCTTCCTTTCGCTGCTTCTCAAGGCTGCGGTCAGCCTCCCTCCGTGCTCCACCCAGGAGCCCTGGCCCCGTTTAGGGTTGTGGGAAAAGGAAGGCACGCCAGTGGTCTGCGAGGGGGCCAGTGGAAACATCACCTCCGCCGACCCGGCCGCGGTCACAGCTCTCTGGCTTGGCTCCAGCCACCAGCAGCACCCCTGCAGCCCGGCGTTAGCGCTGAGAAGCCCGGGGCAGCCGCCAGGGCGCGGGCTGCCAGCTCCCTGACAACCCCGGGCTGGCACTCGGGGGCGAGAGAGGTCACCCAGCGACGGGCACACCCCTCCAGAGCAACACCGTCTCCGGCCCGCTTCCGGGGGCCACCAACCCGAGCCTCGCGGGCGGGCTGGGGGGTGGTCTCTGTCGCTTGGGGTCCAGCGAAGGCTGGGCAGTAACCAATGGACGACTGTGGCCCAACGGGGATCCCTCGGATGCAGCCAATGCCCTCGTTGCGCTCTCCGCCCCCGCCCTCGCCTGCCCCGCGCCGCTGGACCATTGGCGCCCGCTGGATGGGGGGTGCGCGCGACGCCTGCCCTTCGGGGAGGGCGGGGCTTGGAGCGGGCTGCGCTCCCGCCCGCGCTCGGCCTCTGCCCCGCCCCCGGACGCGCGGCCCTCAGCCGGCTGCGGCGCGGCGGCGGCGGGAGGGGGCGCGGGGCGCGCGCGTGGGCGTGGCCGGCGGGCGTGGCCGGCGGGCGGCAGGAGGCGGGGCGGCGGGCGCTGTCGCAGTGAAAGCCCGAGCGGCGGCGGCGGCGGGGACGGCGGTGGAGGCGGCCGGGTGGCTGTGCGCGCGTGTGGGGCGCAGGCTCGGCGGCAGCGGCCGGTCTGGAGCGGCCGCTGCGAGGAAGACAGCTGCAGCGGGGGAGGCGCGGCCAGGGCTGCGCGCTCCGCGGAGCCGGCGGGGCCGGGAACAGGTGATCCCAGTGGGAGCCCCGCGCCCTGCCGAGTTCGAGGGGCGGGAGCCCGCGCTCCCGGGCGCATCTGCAGCCGCCCAGCCGCGGCTCCGGACCCAGGCATCCCTGCGCTGTCTGGGGCCCGGGGGAAGCCCCCTGCCCCCGCAGGCTCGGAAGTGCCTGCTCCTGCTCCCTGGCCACTCCGGCTCCCAGCTCCCGGCGCCCTCTCCGCGGCGGAGAAAGTTGTGGACGTGTCCCGATAGTCGAGCCCGGGCGCTGTCGCGACCGGGCCGGGTGTGCGCGCGCTCGGGGCGGCGCTGACACGCCAGCCCCCCATCGCCTCGGTCCCCTCCGGAAACTGCTTCTGAAGCTGAAACTTTGGGCGCCTACCAGCGCGGGCGGGAGCCTAGGGGGCGGAGGGCGGCTTGGTGCGGGCCTGCGGGCGCCCCTCGGCGCGGACAGCCGGGACGCCGCGGACGGCATGTGACGGTCCCGGCGGCCGCAGCGCGGGAAGGCGCGGGCCCCGGCGCGGCGGGGAGGGCTCGGCCGGAGGGGAGGCTGCGGCGCGCGGCCGGTCGCTGCGGGCCCGGGCCCCAAGCCGTGCCGCTCCGCTCGCCCGGGCCCCGCCGAGGCCGCTGCGCCCCCGCCTCCTCGCGGGAGGACTCGCTCCAAACTCCCTGAACTTCGGGGACAGTCCCCCGAAGCGGCGAAACTCTCAGGGTTGGCAACCCTGCCCAGGGACCCCCATCCCGGGCGGCGCTCCGGACGCCCTCCCCTCACCGCGCCCCCGCAGACACGTGCCTGGACTCCGAGGGCTTCTGGAGCCACCGGCCGGGCCACGATGCTCATGAGGAAAGTGCCCGGCTTCGTCCCGGCCTCCCCGTGGGGGCTGCGGCTGCCGCAGAAGTTCCTCTTCCTCCTCTTCCTCTCGGGCCTGGTCACCCTGTGCTTCGGGGCCCTCTTCCTGCTGCCCCACTCCTCTCGCCTCAAGCGCCTCTTCCTGGCCCCCCGGACCCAGCAGCCTGGTCTGGAAGTGGTGGCTGAAATCGCCGGCCATGCCCCGGCCCGCGAGCAGGAGCCGCCTCCCAACCCGGCCCCCGCCGCGCCGGCCCCGGGCGAGGATGACCCCAGCAGCTGGGCCAGTCCCCGCCGCAGGAAAGGGGGGCTGCGGCGCACCCGCCCCACTGGACCCCGCGAGGAGGCCACGGCGGCCCGGGGCAATAGCATCCCGGCCTCCAGGCCCGGGGACGAGGGCGTCCCTTTCCGCTTTGACTTCAACGCATTCCGGAGCCGTCTCCGCCACCCGGTCCTGGGAACGAGGGCCGATGAGAGTCAGGAGCCCCAGAGCCAAGTGCGAGCCCAGCGGGAGAAAATCAAGGAGGTATGGACTCAGCCCCCAAACTCCTCCCACCATGAGGTTCTCTCTATGCTGCTTTTTCTTGCAGATGATGCAGTTTGCTTGGCAGAGCTATAAGCGTTATGCAATGGGGAAAAACGAACTCCGTCCACTAACAAAAGATGGCTACGAGGGTAACATGTTCGGTGAGTCGATTCAAACCACTTTGATATTGGGAGAAGGTGGCGGTGAACCGAGTTCTCTCCCTAGGAGCCAACCCCTCAGGAGAAGACAGAGTGGCTGGGAAAGCAGATCCGTGCGTGATGCCCCTGGTGATGAAGGCTGGGGAAAACCAGAGAAGACAAGGAGACAGTGAGTGGCATGAACAGTTTCAGCAGAGTAGCTGGGTCACACCCTCAATGCTCTGTGCCTGCAGGAGGCCTCAGCGGGGCAACAGTCATTGACTCCCTCGATACCCTCTACCTCATGGAGCTGAAGGAGGAGTTCCAGGAGGCCAAGGCCTGGGTGGGAGAGAGCTTCCACCTGAACGTGGTGAGTCAGAGGCCCTCGGCGGGGGAGGGGGGCCACTGTCCCCCTCCTTCTTTCTGTCCTGCAGAGCGGAGAAGCATCCTTGTTTGAGGTGAACATCCGCTACATCGGGGGACTCCTCTCAGCCTTCTACCTGACAGGAGAAGAGGTGGGTTGGCCTTTCATGACCCCTGAACTGTCAGTCAAAAGCCCTTTGATCCCCTCCTTTACAGGTGTTCCGAATAAAGGCCATCAGGCTGGGAGAGAAGCTCCTGCCGGCGTTCAACACCCCCACGGGAATCCCAAAGGGCGTGGTGAGCTTCAAAAGGTAGGGCGCCATCGCGTTCCCCACTGGGGCTTGGGGATGACGGGGGCTGCTTCTGTCTTTTCAGTGGGAACTGGGGCTGGGCCACAGCCGGCAGCAGCAGCATCTTGGCGGAGTTTGGATCCCTGCACTTGGAATTCTTACACCTCACTGAACTCTCTGGCAACCAGGTCTTCGCTGAAAAGGCAAGTCTCCTCCCCACCCTTCTTCCTGCGGATGAAGGCTCACCTGGTGTCCGTCTCTCGGCAGGTCAGGAACATCCGCAAGGTCCTCAGGAAGATCGAAAAGCCCTTTGGCCTCTACCCCAACTTCCTCAGCCCAGTGAGTGGGAACTGGGTGCAACGTGAGTACAGAGACGCCACTGCCCCTTATTCAAGATAATGTTCTTGTCCTCTTTCCCTTCACAGACCATGTCTCAGTTGGAGGACTCGGGGACAGTTTTTATGAATATTTGATCAAATCCTGGTTGATGTCGGGCAAGACAGATATGGAGGCTAAAAATATGTACTACGAAGCCTTGGAGGTAAGACAAGCCCTGGATTATTCACAGGCCGCTTCTCCCTGCCCAATCCCCACCTTGCTCCCAGGCGATAGAGACCTACTTGCTGAATGTCTCTCCCGGGGGGCTGACCTACATTGCCGAGTGGCGAGGGGGGATTCTGGACCACAAGATGGGGCACCTGGCCTGTTTCTCCGGGGGCATGATCGCCCTTGGCGCCGAGGATGCCAAGGAAGAAAAGAGGGCCCACTACCGAGAGCTCGCAGCCCAGATCACCAAGACGTGTCACGAGTCATACGCCCGCTCAGGTAACCCTGCAAGGGGAAGGGGCAGCAGGAGAGACCTGGGCCCTCTGCTTGGCTGTTTCCCCAGACACCAAACTTGGGCCTGAGGCCTTCTGGTTTAACTCCGGCAGAGAGGCCGTGGCCACCCAGCTGAGCGAGAGCTACTACATCCTCCGGCCAGAGGTGGTGGAGAGCTACATGTACCTGTGGCGACAGACCCACAACCCCATCTACAGGGAGTGGGGCTGGGAGGTGGTGCTGGTGAGTGGGCCCCAGGGATGGGCAGCAAGGTGGCTGTTTTCCTCCTCCTCTTCCCCTTCCTCAGGCCTTGGAGAAATACTGTCGGACAGAAGCCGGTTTCTCTGGGATCCAAGACGTGTACAGTAGCACCCCCAACCACGACAACAAGCAGCAGAGCTTCTTTCTAGCGGAGACACTAAAGTGAGCAGTGTGGGCTCTTCCTAGGGATGGACTGTCTTGCTTCCCTGCCCTGCGTGGGGCACAGGTATCTCTATCTTCTGTTCTCTGAAGATGACTTGCTCTCCCTGGAAGACTGGGTGTTCAACACCGAGGCCCACCCACTCCCGGTGAACCACTCAGACAGCTCCGGCAGAGCCTGGGGCAGACACTGACCCCATCTCCTGCCGCCGCCCTGGGGCCGCCGCAGGGATGCCTTGCCTTTTCAGGATTTGAGACTGTTCTCAAAGGGATTGGGAACGAAGGCCCCATCTCGGGCAGACCCCCAGCAGATGTGTCGGACAAGCAACTTCTTTTCCTCTGTGAGGAGACAAGACTTGGAGACTCAGCGATGTCAGGCCAGGGCCATGGCCACACTGGCCCACACATTCCTTTCTACAGAGAATTTCTATGAAGCCCACTCACTTGCCATTCCAGGGCCAAAGGACCGGAGGTTTGCATATCCGCCCCTTGTATTTGATTTGCTTCCTTTTGGTTTCTTGGTTTTTGTTTTTGCTTGATTTTGTCTTTTCTCTACAGTTTAGTTTTGTCACAATTACACATATAGTTTTCAAAATCATGCACTTTCTAAAATGGTGTCATCCTGAAAAACAAAACCCAGTGTTTGCACACACACAAAATCTTGACCCCGTTATCTATATTTTAAATGCTTTTTGCCCAACACTGACCCTATGTTCAACTTTGTGTCATTTACCTTATAATTTGAGGAGGGGTTTCCCTTTGGGCCTCAGTGTTACAAATTACTAGTGCTATTTTCATTATTATTGTAATGGAAAAATCTGTGGACTAGAATAAAAGAGTTTATTGAATAAGAAATATGATTGGGCTCATTGCACATCAGTGACTCC